TATCTCAACTTTTCAGGGCCTGATTACTGTCGTAAAATCTAGATAATATAACTAGCTTAACATAACGGGTCTTCAATAAACAGCAGATTTTATTTGTACAGTAGGAGCTGCAGTTATCTGGAAGCCTAGATTTGTGTCTCAGTCATGCCACTTAACTGCTGCGTGCACAACTTTTATGTCTCGGGGTTTACATTTCATATTTATATAGAAATGTAAATAACAAGGCAATCAATACCTCCTAAGTGCCGATTAACAGTGGTAACGAAGACGAGAGAAGTAAACGAAGGCGATAAAACTGGTCAACTCTTTGCATCTGGGAAGGATGCCAAAAGTTTGCAGTTTCAAGTTCCAAGTCCTCCGTACCTGGTCTCCCACCCCTCTGTCAGTGGGCATGTGACGTAGGAGGTCCGGGTTTGTATCACCACCTCCAAGGACGAGACATTCCGGGGAATCTGAGAGTAGAAGGGGCTGTACCTCAACCGGCAGTACGCCCGCGGTTTTCCGCCTCCTGTTCTCAGCCACCATTTCCTCCTCCTCTTTCCCCTCATCTCCGGGCACGAGCTCGGCCGCGGTGGGAGCGCCAAAAATACACCCCAAGCTTGGACGGTTCCTTTTGGGGAGAGACACCCGCCGGCGGATGCGGGAACCACATTCATCCATGGCAAGGACCCAGGGCCCTATTCAGACGTCGTTCTCAGTGACCCAGACGCTAAGCCCATATGGAAGGGAGAGTGGGACGCCGGAGCCCGCTTCTACATCCACCTTGGGAAAAGACCCCAAGTTAGCTCTCAGGGCTCGCGGACCGGAAGCACGCATAAACTTCTACCCTGTCCAATCATAAGCCTCACGTGACCTGCCGCGTAGGGAGGGCACGAACAGAAAGGTGCTGCGCATGCGTATTGAAAAACCTCACCTACTCTCGCGGGTCCTCAGCGTTCTCCTGCGGAACCTTTGAACGGGGTACTCGAGCCCACAGGGGAAGAGCAGCGGAAGGGGCCTTTCGGAACGATTTGGAACGAAAGGAAGTGGAAGAAACGCGGAACCATGGCCGCTGTGGTTGCTGTTTGCGGTGGTCTAGGGAGGAAGAAGTTGACACACTTGGTAACGGCTGCTGTCAGCCTTACACATCCCGGGACTCACACGGGTAAAGTCTCCATATCCTATGCTCCATTGTAGAATGGTTAATTGCTGTTTCTGTTTAATCGCAGTGCTTTGGAGAAGAGGTTGTTCACAACAGGTATCCAGCAATGAGGACCTGGTAAGAATTTTTTTTTCTATTAGTAAGGCCTTCCTATTATCAGACTTTTCGTTTTTTTCCCTAGCCCATTTCAATGGAAAATCCTTATAAAGAACCTCTTAAGAAATGTATCTTGTGTGGAAAGCATGTAGATTATAAGAATGTACAGGTGAGATCTGGTTTTACTTCACTATATTTTAGTTTTTTCCCCTCCACATAAAACTCCAAAACAGCTTTTGTCCCAGTTTGTTTCTCCATTTACTGGATGCATTTATGGAAGGCACATTACAGGTATGTTCTTTTTTATTATGGGAATATAAATGTTTTATGAATAAGAAAGCTTTTTATTTTACAGGTCTTTGTGGGAAGAAACAGAAAGAAATCACAAAAGCAATTAAGAGAGCTCAAATAATGGGTAAGAAAGAATACCTCAACAACTGAATTGAGTTTTGTCAAGAACTTTAATTATCTCTTTACAGGGTTTATGCCAGTTACATACAAGGATCCTGCATATCTCAAGGACCCTAAAGTTTGTAACATCAGATATCGGGAATAAATTCTATCACGTTACCACTAATAAACTTATTTTACAGTAAGTGGTTGTATGATGCCAATACTGACTCAAACCAACCTTTGGATAGAAAAGTGTTTGAGGAGTGAGGTAAAGAATGACACTTCCCCTTCATACCAATGTCCATTAAGCAGATTGCTTATTTAAAATGTTAACACTCATCACATTTTATCTATGTTGAATAAAAGTGGTTCTGTGTGATTGTCATTTATATCTGATCCCCAAATAGCTCATACAATAATCCATTCAATAGAATGGAATTAAAACTGTTCAGAATGATTTTCCAACTAGCAAATATAAGTATGCCTGGTTAAGATATCTTCCCTTTGTAGAAATGTTACATTGGGATGGATAGTGGTGCTGTCACAGAAGGACAAAATATTCCTAGACGAGTCTACCCTCAAACCAGTAGTGTCTTTTACATGAAGAGATGATTTACACCTAATAGACATTGAATATGATAGACATACATGTATATATGTATCAGTTCTGAGTTCCACTGGCCTATCCCAAATACACTGGATTACCAGGCTTGTACTGTATTCAAAATGATAGATTTGCTAAATTTCATGCAAAGGACTCTAAACTAGGGGAGAGATTACTGTTTGTGTTGTGTTATAGTTGTGTAATAATTAAGGCTGCCAGATTTAGCAAGTACAAATGTAGGACAAATTTAAATTTTAGATGATGTTTTGCAAATTTATTGCATGATATCCAGCATTTTATCTGGCAACTCTAGCCATAATGTACTTCTAAAAAAGTATCACTTAAGGAGAATTTTAATGACTCAGATAAATTTTCATATAAATTTCTTTCCATATTTTGAAAATAAGGCTATTCTTGCTTTTCCATTTTATTTTTTAATAGACATGGTCTCAATACGTTGCCCAGGCTGGTCTCTAACTCCTAACTTCAATCAATCCTCCTGACTTGTCTTCCCTAAGTGCTGGGATTACAGGTGTGAGCCACTGTGCCTGGTCTCACTTTTCCAATTCTAAAGAATGTGTCTGTGTAAGCCTTCCCCTCAACAACTTAGTGAAAGGTGAAAAAAAGGTTTGGAAATAAAAGCATCTGATGTTTGAAAAAGTACTTTGTGAAGTAAATGCACTAAGAGTTAT